GGCGCGTGCCACCACGCCCAGCTAATTTTTATTTCTTTCCTTTTTTTTTTTTTTTTAGTAGAGAGGGGGTTTCGCCATGTTGGCCAGGTTGGTCTCGAACTGCTGAACTCAAGTGATCTGCCCGCCTTGGCCTCCCAGTGTTGGGATTACAGGCGTGAGCCACCGCGCCCGGCCTTCTTTTTGTTTTTAAACGTGGTATTGACATTTTAAGATGACATCTGCAACTCGCAACACTGGGACAAGGGATTCTGGGTCATAAATTCTCCCATTCCTCATTTACTCTGCAGCACCGGGTGGCTGCGAACTCCGCTCTTCTGCTTGGGTTTCCGCATCACCAGCAGCTTCTTTCCTTCCCAGGTGTCGCCGCCTGCTTTCTGCAGCCGCTGCCTGGGAGGGGTTCCGAGGTTCTGGGCAGCCACAGCCCCGGAGGCCTTACAGGAGCGACCTGGCAATTCCCGCCGCCGGCCGCCAGAGGAAGCTGCTTTGCTGCTGTCGTTGCCCAGCAACTCGTAGCCCGGAAGCAGTACCCCGTCTCGCTCGGTTCCGCGGCGGCCACGCTCCGGGAGACTTCCGGCAGGGCGGGCGCGGGGTCTTGGCGAACGGTCTTCGGAAGCGGCGGCGGCGCGATGACCACGCTACGGGCCTTTACCTGCGACGACCTGTTCCGCTTCAACAACATGTGAGTGACACGCGCCTAGGGCCAGCCGCTCTTGGCCGGGCCTCGCTTCCCGGCCCCGCCAGCTCCGGCCCCAGCCGCGCCTTCCCGGCCGGACCCCAAGCCCGGACGGGGACCCGCGAGAACCACCCCCCGCCGGCCAACGTGGGCGCCTCCCTGGGGCCACAGGGTCCAGGGAGAGGTGGGCCTGGAGTCGACGCACGCCGGCCTTGGCGACCTTGGCCGAGGTGCTCAAACTTTGTCTCTGGACCCTGCGAGCTGGCAGGTTCTGGGGCAGCGCTCGGGCCTCCGCTCGTGGTCGCTGTCAGGAGGCGCTGGGGTGATGGGGCGAGCTGGAGACGCGGCCTGGAGCCCACGACCTGGGCTTCTCGCCCTGCCCTACTGCTTGCTGGTTCGTGGCCGGGCCGCGCCTCTTCTGGGCAGAGGGCACCGCCGACGGCCAGGCCGCAGAGGGGGCTTGCGAGGATCGGAAGCTGGTCAGCAGCTGTTGGGATGTGTACATCGTGAAGCCCACCTGGTGGCCGTGGTTAAATTGTATCCAAATGAAATGACACTGATCACTGCGTCCCCTGCAGCAGATGCTGTCTCAGTCATGGTTAGTGTTTGCAAGTTTAGTTACTGTAGCTGCTTACTAGAGACATTTCTCTTGTTTCTTTCAGTAACTTGGATCCACTTACAGAAACTGTATCCTTTTTTACAAAAAAAAAAAAGTTGAAATTACTTTTCACACTCCTTAACAGGACTCTAGTATGGGATTCCTTTCTACCTACAATACCTCGCCCACTGGCCAGAGTATTTCATTGTTGCAGAGGCACCTGGTGGAGAATTAATGGGTTATAGTAAGTATAATACCACTAGTATTTTGTGGAGTTTACTGAATGTGATTTTTGTTGTTGTTGGCAGTTATGGGTAAAGCAGAAGGCTCAGTAGCTAGGGAAGAATGGCACGGGCACGTCACAGCTCTGTCTGTTGCCCCAGAATTTCGACGCCTTGGTTTGGCTGCTAAACTTATGGAGTTACTAGAGGAGATTTCAGAAAGGTGAGATTCAGTTTTTCAAATACACTTAGTGATAACATTTTCCTTTTTTGTTTTTCTTTTAAAGAAAGGGTGGATTTTTTGTGGATCTCTTTGTAAGAGTATCTAACCAAGTTGCAGTTAACATGTACAAGCAGTTGGGCTACAGTGTATATAGGACGGTCATAGAGTACTATTCGGCCAGCAACGGGGAGCCTGATGAGGACGCTTATGGTAAGCTCCCTTCCATGGCAGTATCCCCAAGAGGGTGTTTATATTAAACTTTGCTTCTTTACAGATATGAGGAAAGCACTTTCCAGGGATACTGAGAAGAAATCCATCATACCATTACCTCATCCTGTGAGGCCTGAAGACATTGAATAACCCTGGGCAGTGGTTCTTAGGCAGATACTCTAGATGCTTTATGGACAATATTATTTTCATTGGATGATTCTGGAGCTCTATTAGGAGAAAAGTAATCATTTTAGGTCTTAAAGACTTCAAGAAAATACAGGTTATCAATTTATTTTAAATCTCATTGTTTCCAGTTAGCAATATCATACCTATTAAAGCTGTTCATTGTAACAAAATTCAATCAAAAAGGCAGCTAGGTCAGAAGGAAACATACCACTCTCATGGTTCATAGTATTCACTGTATGTATGCTAGGGAAAAGACTTGCTCCAGTCTCCTCCTCAGTTCTGTGCCTGAGAACCACTGCTGCATATATTTGTTTTTAAATTTTGTATTGAACTGTTAATTGAAGCTTTAAAAGCATATATGAAATGTATAAATCTAAGATGTATAATACATTATTGACTCTATGAATGTTTTCTGAAGTTTGTTAGTCATTTGTAAAA